GTGGTTTCATTTCTTTCTCAGCAGTTGGGTAATGATTATGGCTCCAGATGCAGTGAGAGTGATAAAGAGATTGATTAATTTCACTTGAAAGGGCATATGTTCAAAGAGAATCCGATCTGAACACCATGAATGATCTGACATGTTTGCAGCTGAGAATTGTGTATACCCTTACTTTGTGCCCCACTAATGCTGAGACCAGGATCTCTAAACCAATGTTACTAACCCACTTGGTCTGTAAAATATTGGTCCTTGCTCATACCTGTTGTGTACATGTGTGGATGTGTGTTTGTTCTTACTGCCTTTCTCTTTGTAGTAAGTTACTTGTGATAGCTAAAAAGTTTCCTTTGGCTCCTTTACCCTTGAGATGGCTTTGAGTTATGTGTTGTTATCGATCAATAGAACCAAAGTCATCTCTGAACCATGGCTTAATTTAGATCACACTACACACACATACACACACACACACCACACAACAAAATCTCTTTGTATTTTTGTTTGAAAAAAACAGTTTCAACATTGTAGCTGTGTGGCTATTGAGAAGGGCCTTTTATCACATTTTATAAAAGACCAAAAAGGGATCTGTTTCCTATACCTAATGCTTTTTCAGCTTGTGTTTATTTGGTATTTTTTATTTCCAGGGAGCACTATTTTGCACAAATGTCTTTACATACCACTCACTTTCATTTTCATGCATTATGTAACCTTTACAACAAATATTTCATGACAATTTTAAAGTGATTCAAAACTTACATTTCAAGAGAAAAATGTTAATATCTGTAAAAATCATAGGCTCAAATTCTGATGAAAGAAAGATAAGGGTGCACAGCTGATTTTAGCATGGAGCTTGAAGTCAATGAGTTTTGCTAATGAGTCTGCAAATGAGTAGGTGAGTATATGTTTTTAGATAAACAAAATGTATCTACCCCCCATGCAGAAAGTGTCTCTTATATACAAATCTCTATTGTAAGGTATGAGTAGAAGATTAGAAAAAAGTGTGATACTTGGAAAACTATCTTCATAATGTTTTACTCAGTGCTTGTGTAAAACAGAAAAGCCTTCTTATTCCTTGGATTTTTTTTTTTATTGTTTTAATAGAAAAACAAAGTTTTGATCTGAAATGTCTTAGGTTATTTTTCCTGCCTTTATCCTTAAATCTTAAGTTTCTGATCATGCAGTAAATATTGCTTGGGCACTTATTATGTGTCAGATGCTGTGCTGTGAGAGTTACAAAGCAAAGCAAGACATAGCTACTGTTTCCAAGTCGGAGGGCTGCCATTTAATGATCCGAATATGGAACCAGTAGACTATGGCCTGTGAAGGCCCATGCCGAAGGAGAACCAAGAAGAATTGCCCTGTACATTATATTGACGTAAAACTTTTCACCTTTTAAAAATATATTATTTCCTTAATACTTCCAATTTTTTAAAAGCTCTAGAATATTATCTGAGAAAGCCCATGTGCTTCCTAATTGTTAAATTCTGAAGTAGACGATAAGGTCACTAAAGGATGCTAATGAGATGAATGGAAATGGGAAATTTGAGAAGAATTTTATAGCTATTTAAACACTCCTCACTGCTTAGGTTAAATTTTAAAAAATTATTGGGGAAGTGACATTAGCTCTTTAAGTTCTTTTGATATTTTGAAGACATTTCAGTTAGAATGAACTTTGACAAGGAGAAATTCCCCCCAGGGAGTTTTATTTATAGCACATGAGAAAGGAATTCTGTGTTCTCACCAGGATTTCTACAAAGCAAGGATACTTTTTAAAAACTTTTCCTTGAAAAACATCTTGTATTCAGCATTAAAGCCAGCGATGCATTAAAAGGTAGGCTTCACCGTCTCTTATTTATCTTTGTTCACAGCTGAGTTTATTATTTTTGTACTTGCAGGACTTGCCAAGTAGAAGAAAGCACTTATTGGAGAGGGGGAGTAGAGTCAAGCAAATAAACCTGAGATTTTTAGGATCATTTTTATAAGTCTTGAATTCGTTGATGATGTTAACAAAAAAGTGAGTATGGATTCATCAAAATAGTGATTTGGAGTAATTAACATCCTTGTTTTTCTGCCTGTAGGTCCGTGGGGAAGGTGTACAGGAGACTGTGGTCCCGGAGGAGTCCAGAGTCGGGCAGTGTGGTGTTTTCATGTTGACGGGTGGACAAGTCACCTGTCTAACTGTGGTGAGAGCAACAGGCCTCCAAAGGAAAGAAGTTGTTTCCGAGTTTGTGACTGGCACAGTGACCTCTTTCAGTGGGAGGTTTCTGACTGGCACCACTGTGTGCTTGTTCCTTACGCTCGCGGTGAAGTCAAGCCTCGGACTGCAGAGTGTGTGACGGCTCAGCATGGACTGCAGCACCGGATGGTGCGCTGCATTCAGAAGCTGAACCGAACTGTGGTTGCAAATGAAATATGCGAACACTTTGCCCTTCAGCCTCCTACAGAACAGGCTTGCCTCATTCCTTGTCCCCGGGATTGTGTAGTATCTGAGTTCTTACCATGGTCCAACTGTAGCAAGGGATGTGGGAAGAAATTGCAGCATAGAACTCGCGCGGTCATAGCTCCCCCTCTCTTTGGTGGTTTGCAATGTCCAAATCTGACTGAGTCAAGAGCCTGTGATGCTCCCATTTCCTGTCCTCTTGGGGAAGAGGAATATACATTTAGCCTTAAGGTTGGACCATGGAGTAAATGCAGACTGCCTCATCTTAAAGAAATTAATCCAAGCGGAAGAACTGTTCTGGATTTTAACTCTGATTCAAATGAGCGAGTCACCTTTAAACATCAAAGTTACAAAGCACATCATCATTCGAAGTCTTGGGCAATAGAGATAGGTTATCAAACCCGGCAGGTTTCGTGTACAAGAAGTGATGGACAAAATGCTATGTTAAGGTAGGAGACCTTTGATGCTTGAATTTGATTCAGGCCTCCTATTTTCTACTTCTGTTTTTTTCAGCCTTTGCCTTCAAGATTCCTTCCCATTGACTGTTCAGTCCTGCATCATGCCCAAAGACTGTGAAACCTCCCAGTGGTCCTCCTGGAGCCCCTGCTCCAAGACATGCCGTTCAGGGAGTCTCTTGCCAGGATTTAGGAGCAGGAGCCGGAACGTGAAGCACATGGCTATTGGAGGTGGAAAGGAGTGTCCTGAACTTCTTGAGAAAGAGGCCTGCATTGTTGAAGGAGAACTTCTGCAGCAATGTCCCAGGTATTACGCCTTTATGCCTTCTTTAGTGTGAATCTTCTTCTTTTAAATAAACCAAACCAAACAGGTATTCCTGGAGAACTTCTGAATGGAAAGAATGCCAAGTCTCTCTCCTCCTCGAGCAGCAGGATCCCCACTGGCATGTGACGGGACCCGTGTGTGGCGGTGGGATCCAGACCCGGGAGGTGTACTGTGCCCAGAGCGTACCAGCAGCTGCCGCACTGAGGGCCAAGGAAGGTAGGCAGCCAGTTCCGGGACAGATGGTGCACGTGACATGGTCCGTTATCTTTTTGTCCCTCAGTCTCTAGACCTGTGGAAAAGGCATTATGTGTGGGACCCGCCCCGTTGCCCTCTCAGCTCTGCAATATCCCTTGCTCTACGGACTGCATAGTATCTTCCTGGTCAGCCTGGGGCCTGTGCATCCATGAAAACTGTCATGATCCTCAGGGGAAAAAAGGTGAGTGCCTTGTTTGCATGCGCTTCATTTGCTTCTCTGAAAATTCTTTTCTCTCTCTTTTTAGGATTTAGAACGAGGCAGCGCCATGTCCTCATGGAATCTACAGGGCCTGCAGGGCATTGCCCTCATTTGGTGGAGTCTGTTCCTTGTGAGGATCCAATGTGCTACCGATGGCTGGCATCAGAAGGGATCTGTTTCCCTGATCATGGAAAATGTGGCCTGGGACATCGTATTCTGAAGGCCGTCTGCCAGAATGACCGCGGTATGACCCAGTGACCCACTAGAGGTGTTAGGATCACCAACTGTCTTGATCTTGTTGATTGTAGGAGAAGATGTATCAGGGAGTCTTTGCCCAGTTCCCCCTCCTCCTGAGAGGAAGTCTTGTGAAATTCCCTGCCGAATGGACTGTGTGCTGAGCGAGTGGACGGAGTGGTCATCCTGTTCCCAGTCCTGTTCAAATAAAAACTCAGATGGGAAACAGACCAGGTCAAGAACTATCCTGGCACTGGCTGGGGAAGGTGAGTAACAGAAAAGGTTTTCACTTTGGATTTATGTATTACCTTTTGTTCTTATTTTTGGCAGGTGGAAAGCCATGTCCCCCTAGTCAGGCTCTCCAAGAGCATCGTTTGTGTAATGACCATTCCTGTATGCAGCTTCACTGGGAGACATCGCCTTGGGGCCCTTGTTCTGAGGACACATTGGTAACTGCCCTTAATGCAACCATTGGCTGGAATGGAGAAGCCACGTGTGGTGTAGGCATTCAGACTCGGAGAGTCTTCTGTGTCAAGAGTCACGTGGGACAAGTAATGACCAAAAGGTATTTATTAGGCTGTTACTGAAAATGCATTTAAGGCATTGACATGGTCTTTTCACATTGACAGATGTCCAGATTCTACTCGACCTGAAACTGTGCGCCCCTGTTTTCTCCCATGCAAAAAAGACTGTATTGTGACTGCTTTCAGTGAGTGGACACCCTGCCCAAGGATGTGCCAAGCAGGTAGGTGGATGCTGCGTTCTTAGTTCTTTCTTCACTATATAATTTTCTTTTTCCTTTACTTCAGGAAATGCCACAGTAAAACAGTCTCGATACAGAATCATCATCCAAGAAGCAGCCAATGGAGGCCAGGAATGCCCAGATACCTTATATGAGGAGAGAGAGTGTGAAGATGTTTCCTTGTGTCCTGTATATCGGCAAGTAGTTACCTTTTAAAATTATCGTTAGAAGTTTCTAGTCCATCGTTTTTGGTAATCACAGGTGGAAGCCACAGAAATGGAGCCCTTGCATCTTAGTGCCAGAGTCTGTCTGGCAGGGAATAACGGGCAGCAGTGAAGCCTGTGGAAAGGGGTTACAAACAAGAGGTATGATGATTTTTACATAGTTTTTTTTTATTATAATAACAAAAGAATTCATGCTTTTTTTCAGCTGTCTCATGCATCTCTGATGACAACCGGTCAGCAGAAATGATGGAATGCCTCAAGCAGACAAACGGCATGCCTCTCCTTGTGCAAGAATGCACAGTCCCATGTCGAGAAGACTGCACCTTCACTGCTTGGTCCAAGTTTACGCCCTGCTCCACGAACTGTGAAGCCACAAAAAGTAGGCGGCGACAGCTCACAGGTATAGTGTGCATTTTACTCTTTAGCATCAGGATTTAATATCTTAATGTCTCTTGTTGGAACAGGGAAAAGCAGAAAGAAGGAGAAATGCCAGGATTCTGACCTTTACCCTCTAGTGGAGACAGAACTATGTCCTTGTGATGAATTTATATCCCAACCTTATGGAAACTGGTCAGATTGCATTCTTCCAGAAGGCAGAAGGGAGCCTCACCGAGGACTGCGGGTACAAGCAGACAGCAAAGAATGTGGAGAAGGCCTGCGCTTTCGAGCAGTAGCCTGTTCTGATAAAAATGGAAGACCTGTTGACCCCTCCTTCTGCAGCAGCTCTGGTAAGGAGATGGATGGAGAGTAACAGATGAGAAGACTTTCTTCTCTTAAATCTTTTTCTGTCAGGTTACATTCAAGAAAAATGTGTCATTCCCTGCCCATTTGATTGCAAGTTAAGCGATTGGTCTAGTTGGGGGTCTTGCAGTTCATCTTGTGGAATTGGAGTGAGAATTCGATCCAAATGGCTAAAAGAAAAACCTTACAATGGAGGACGACCATGTCCCAAACTGGATCTCAAGAATCAGGTAAAGTGCATGAAGCAACAAATAAAAAGCTAACATAATTTTGTTTCTTTCCTGTTCTTGACAGGTACATGAGGCAGTCCCATGTTACAGTGAGTGCAATCAGTATTCCTGGGTTGTAGAACACTGGTCTTCATGCAAAATCAACAATGAGCTGAGGTCCCTGCGCTGTGGAGGAGGAACACAATCTAGGAAAATCAGGTGTGTGAAAATGGAGAGATTTGGGAAATAGGTAATCAAACTATCTTGTGACCTTGCTTTACAGATGTGTGAATACTGCGGATGGTGAAGGTGGAGCAGTGGATAGCAACCTGTGCAACCAGGATGAAATTCCCCCAGAAACCCAGTCCTGTTCTCTTATGTGTCCCAATGAGTGTGTCATGTCTGAGTGGGGACTTTGGAGCAAATGCCCACAGGTAATTTCTCTTTCTTTGTCAATGCTCTGATAACAGTCAACTTTTCCTACTCTGATTTTAATAGTCATGCGATCCCCACACAATGCAGAGAAGAACTCGCCACCTGCTAAGACCATCACTGAACTCAAGGACTTGTGCTGAAGACTCACAGGTGCAGCCTTGCCTCCTGAATGAAAATTGCTTCCAGTTCCAGTACAATCTAACAGGTACAGTTAAAATCTATGACCTTGTCGTTCTCGAAACTCAGTGTGGGTGATCCTATGCCTGTAGAGTGGAGCACATGCCAGCTGAGTGAAAACGCACCCTGTGGTCAAGGCGTCAGGACCCGCCTGCTAAGCTGTGTGTGCAGTGATGGCAAGCCAGTCAGCATGGACCAATGTGAGCAGGTACTGTGTTTATATTCATATCTCACATCCAACCAATAAAGTTGTGTTTCATTTCCATTTGCAGCATAATTTGGAGAAGCCCCAGAGAATGAGCATTCCCTGCTTGGTGGAATGCGTGGTCAACTGTCAGCTCTCAGGGTGGACGGCTTGGACAGAGTGTTCACAGACCTGTGGCCATGGAGGTATTGGTTTCCCCATATTTCCCACTAACTAGCTGAAAAGCTGACACCTCCCTTATCATTTTAGGTCGAATGAGCCGGACTCGATTTATCATTATGCCAACCCAAGGAGAAGGACGGCCATGCCCCACAGAGCTTACCCAGGAGAAAACCTGCCCAGTGACCCCCTGCTACAGCTGGGTCCTTGGCAACTGGTCTGCATGTAAATTGGAGGTAGGTCATGTAATGACAGTTAGAGAAATATTGGTAATTGTGAAAGTATCCTTTCCTCTCATAGGGTGGAGACTGTGGGGAAGGAGTTCAGATCCGCAGCCTTTCCTGCATGGTCCACAGTGGTTCAATATCTCATGCAGCTGGACGTGTCGAGGATGCACTGTGTGGAGAAATGCCCTTTCAGGACAGCATCCTGAAGCAGCTGTGTTCTGTGCCTTGCCCAGGTATGCAATGCTAGTGATTGGGAGCGCCTCCCTTTTCTCCACCCTGTACTGCATGACTGTCCAGGAGACTGCCATTTAACAGAATGGTCAGAGTGGAGCACATGTGAATTAACCTGCATTGATGGAAGAAGCTTTGAGACTGTGGGCCGCCAGTCTAGATCAAGGACTTTTATAATTCAGTCTTTTGAGAACCAAGACAGCTGCCCCCAACAGGTTCTAGAAACACGCCCTTGTACAGGTACCAAGAGCACTTTTCAGTTCTTTAGCCTTAATAGAACTGCTATTATCATATTTACTTACAGGAGGCAAATGTTATCACTACACATGGAAAGCAAGTCTTTGGAACAATAACGAACGAACTGTATGGTGCCAGCGTTCAGATGGCGTTAATGTCACAGGTATTCCTGCCTAAGACTCATGTGGGCACTTCATCTGCAAATGATGGTGGAATTTCCTTTGCAGGAGGCTGCTCCCCTCAGGCCCGTCCTGCTGCCATTCGGCAGTGCATTCCAGCCTGCAGAAAACCTTTCTCCTACTGTACACAGGTGAGTCATGTGCTGGAGTCTTCTATAAGTGCGTGTAACCATAAAAATATTCTTTATGCTGTAGGGTGGAGTCTGTGGTTGTGAGAAGGGCTATACAGAGATAATGAAATCAAATGGTTTCCTGGATTACTGCATGAAAGTACCAGGCTCAGAGGATAAAAAAGCTGATGTGAAAAACCTTTCTGGGAAAAACAGACCTGTGAATTCAAAAATACATGATATTTTTAAAGGATGGTCTCTTCAACCACTTGATCCAGGTGAGTTTCAGTTGTGAGTAAGAAATGAAAATTAAGCTTCTTATGTTATCTCTATTTTAAACAGATGGCCGAGTAAAAATTTGGGTTTATGGCGTTTCAGGTGGCGCTTTTCTCATCATGATTTTCCTAATATTTACTTCCTACCTTGTTTGGTAAGTACTAATTAGTAAAAAGTTTATGTTCCACTTGATCTGAGGAATTTTTTTCCCTTTGCAGCAAGAAGCCAAAACCACATCAAAGCACACCTCCCCAACAGAAGCCTCTGACCTTAGCCTACGATGGAGACTTAGACATGTAATCTGAAAAAGAAATCCAAATGTAGACATCAACTGCCTTAACCGCTTTCTCTTTTGTAGCTCTCAGACTTCTCAGTTTTTTGAGGAATCTCAAGATGTGATATATTGGGCAGAATACAAATATTGCAAAAGTAATATTGCCTCAACTTCATTTGGACATGGAGTCAAGGATTATTAGGTCTGCCATTTTGTTTTCAAGTTGTTTGTGGGTGTGTTTTATTTTTTTGGTTTTCCCAAGGGACCTGAAAACCCTTCTCTTCCTGTTTGGAACTGGGAGGAAGAAAACATGATGGAATTCCCACAGACTTGAGTAAACTTGATCTTCAGCAGCATAATGACAATCCAGAGGAAAATACAGTCAAGGCATTTACTCTAAATGACGAGTCTGACACTGCATTGTTACGCACTATATTAGTGCAAAGTCTTTATTCTTCCCATACTTCAACACTGAGTTTTCTAGAGTTTACTTTGGTTTAAAGACTTTCAAATTGGATTGCCTATTTTTCATGAACACAGAGAGAATGGATTACCATTTCAGAAATTCTCTGAGTTTTTAACCTTTAAATATTGTATTTTGTTTTGTAGCCAGGGGATGATGGCGCTTCATGGGTTGCAGCTACTGAAAATAGCAGCGTGTGTGTAATTGCTGGACTAGATGAAAGCTAGGTCATTTCTGAAGGGAATGTGTACTGAATGTTAGAGTGTACAAATGAAATATGTGGTTAAATTGGAGAATGAGGTAGATTATTTGATTACTAAAACTGTATTTTAACAAAAACTTATCCATGTAGATATAGCATTAACCACACACAGTTGTAATTCAGTTTAATGATGACAAACTCTGCTTTTGTAATTTCAATTTTCTTATCTGAATATTTATAAATTCTTCTTTCAAATTTAATTATCTGACCTCATTTAATATACATCAAACACCGATCCTGTTTGTACAAAGTCTTGCTTTTATAAGGTTTCAATAATATCTAAAACAACACATTAAAAAGCTGAGACCATTTTATGAAGATAATTGTTTGTAATCATAGGTGTTGAAAGTAAAAAGGTGCCATCTTGTGGTATTGACTTGTATTTATAACAAATAAACTGCTCAAGAGACTGCAGTGTTGGCTGTTCTAGATTTATTCACTTCTGA